GACAGAGTGAGACTCTGTCTCAAAAAAAAAAAAGTTGTCTAGAGTGTATTCATAATTACAAACAGCTCTCTGAAAAGCATTTATTTGCCTTCTCTCTTTGGGTTTTCTCCTTCTGTTGAATGTTTATTTGATCCTTGCCACCAGCATCATGTAACTGCATAATCCTTCCATGCTTACACTTACAGGGCACCCTCCCAAACCACTAAGCTGTCCTTCTGCAAGCACTTTAATCAAAAAGTATTATAGAGTTTGATTTTAAGAATCTGAGAAGCCTCTTGCTTCTTAAAAAGGAACATGCATAAATATGTGCAGATTTTCCAGATAAAACTAAAAACACATCCTTTCGTCTAAAATATACTCTGGTTTAAAATCTGGAATATTGGTGTGGGAGACGAAAGACAATTTCCCATTTGACTTGTTTGTTTTGTTTTGTTTTATGTGGAGGGTAGAGGGAGGAAATGGGAAGAGAAAGTTGAATTATCCCAGTAATTTTCTAGGGGTCTCAGCCTTAACCATTTCCAAAATATAATAAAAAAAATCTCATTAAAATTACTACGAGCATACGTCTTTTGCAGGAGGTGGTTGAGGTAATCAGATCTCAAAAATGCAATTAAAATGGGGTCTGAAACCCCAAATTAGTAACCAGAATCTTTAGTCAATATACAAAAGGCCACACGAATGGGTTGAGCTTACTGAAGATTTCTGTTTGTGGCCCAGGAAATGCCTCTCTCACCACCCATCCAGGAGTTTTATATTCTCCTGTAAAATAAGCATGTTGTGAGAAGTTCCCTGAGGAAATTTGAAGACAAGTGTATGAGAGCTCTGGAGCCCCATCCCCCTGCCCTGAGCATAGTCGCCAAAAGGACTTTCCACTTAGTTTACTTCATGCTTGCTTTTGAGCCTGCGGCAAAAAATTCTACCTTCTGAGTGACTGTGGGTGGAGGGAGGGCCTGAGATGACATCAAATCACAGTCTTTCCTCCTCCCCTCAGGAAGTAAAGTCCACTAGCAGGAGGGCCTAAATCGTCTGAGCCCTCCTTGGCTCTTACAATGCTCACTTGTTTTCACAATGCAGCAAAATGAAATGCCTTAGAAAAAGAGTAACATTCCAGAAAACGGTGTAATTTATTTTTCTTCCTTAATTGCCCCATCTGTGGAGGATTTCTTTGCTGAACACCACATCAAAGGTAAGATGGGAATGGGACTGTGTGCTGGGTTGAAGGCTCGCCTTCCCTTTCTATTTCTCTTAAGAGTTCACCCGGAGGACCAGCAGGGTGACGCACAGCTTCTCCAAGAAACTGGCTTGCAGACCTGGGGGGAGGGACACTGAGTACAGTTCTAGGAGTGGCCACCCCACAGTCACTGAGATCAGGCTTTCCAGGTAACTAAGTCCTTAGTTGCATCAGGCAGACTCCACTGAATCAACTGTCTTGGATTTATCACAGGGATCTTCTGCATTTAAAATAGAAGAGGCATCATGCTGAAGAGGGAGGGGAAGGTCCAACCTTACACTAAAACCCTGGATGGAGGATGGGGATGGATGATTGTGATTCATTTTTTCCTGGTAAGAATTCACTTTTTTCCCCCTTTCCTATTCCTGAGTTGGACTCTGGTCTGCTTTGATTTAGGTGAATGTGTTTGTGATGGGGATGACCAAGACTTTTGCAATTTTCTTTGTGGTCTTTCAAGAAGAGTTTGAAGGCACCTCAGAGCAAATTGGTTGGATTGGATCCATCATGTCATCTCTTCGTTTTTGTGCAGGTATAAAGCTGGCAATAAGCTTGCTGTCTAAGACCTAAGAATTGCCTTTCTTTCTTCTCTTAAGGTCCCCTGGTTGCTATTATTTGTGACATACTTGGAGAGAAAACTACCTCCATTCTTGGGGCTTTCGTTGTTACTGGTGGATATCTGATCAGCAGCTGGGCCACAAGTATTCCTTTTCTTTGTGTGACTATGGGACTTCTACCCGGTGAGTCCATTGTAATTATGTGACCATAGAAGAGTGATTCTAAACTATTACGTTTTTCTTTTAGGTTTGGGTTCTGCTTTCTTATACCAAGTGGCTGCTGTGGTAACTACCAAATACTTCAAAAAACGATTGGCTCTTTCTACAGCTATTGCCCGTTCTGGGATGGGACTGACTTTTCTTTTGGCACCCTTTACAAAATTCCTGATAGATCTGTATGACTGGACAGGTACGTCATTCTAAGTTTATTTACTATCAACTTATTTTTAATTGCTCAATCTCTCCCTATTTAGGAGCCCTTATATTATTTGGAGCTATCGCATTGAATTTGGTGCCTTCTAGTATGCTCTTAAGACCCATCCATATCAAAAGTGAGAACAATTCTGGTATTAAAGATAAAGGCAGCAGTTTGTCTGCACATGGTCCAGAGGCACATGCAACAGAAACACACTGCCATGAGACAGAAGAGTCTACCATCAAGGACAGTACTACGCAGAAGGCTGGACTACCTAGCAAAAATTTAACAGTCTCACAAAATCAAAGTGAAGAGTTCTACAATGGGCCTAACAGGAACAGACTGTTATTAAAGAGTGATGAAGAAAGTGATAAGGTTATTTCGTGGAGCTGCAAACAACTGTTTGACATTTCTCTCTTTAGAAATCCTTTCTTCTACATATTTACTTGGTCTTTTCTCCTCAGTCAGTTAGCATACTTCATCCCTACCTTTCACCTGGTAGCCAGAGCCAAAACACTGGGGATTGACATCATGGATGCCTCTTACCTTGTTTCTGTAGCAGGTAAGAAAGCCTACATCAGCCTCCTACCCAAAAGGAAAATAAAAAGATTTCAATATTGTTCCAGGTATCCTTGAGACGGTCAGTCAGATTATTTCTGGATGGGTTGCTGATCAAAACTGGATTAAGAAGTATCATTACCACAAGTCTTACCTCATCCTCTGCGGCATCACTAACCTGCTTGCTCCTTTAGCCACCACATTTCCACTACTTATGACCTACACCATCTGCTTTGCCATCTTTGCTGGTGGTTACCTGGCATTGATACTGCCTGTACTGGTGAGTAGACACACTCATTAACATTGTTAAACATATGGCTAACACTGAATTCTAATTCCTACAGGTTGATCTGTGTAGGAATTCTACAGTAAACAGGTTTTTGGGACTTGCCAGTTTCTTTGCTGGGATGGCTGTCCTTTCTGGACCACCTATAGCAGGTAACACCTTCACCACATTCTGAACAAATTTCCTTCCCTAACAGAAATCATTCCTTCCTTCCAGGCTGGTTATATGATTATACCCAGACATACAATGGCTCTTTCTACTTCTCTGGCATATGCTATCTCCTCTCTTCAGTTTCCTTTTTTTTTGTACCATTGGCCGAAAGATGGAAAAACAGTCTGACCTGAAAGAAAGAAGACTGCAATCAAGTGAGAGCTAAACAAAAGAAAACCTAAACTAATGTCATTGGAAACAAAAGCTTGAAAGAAACACATCGCATCTACATTTGTAACATGAGAAGGAAAACAATTTTTTTTTTTTTTTTTTTGAGACGGAGTCTCGCTCTTTCGCCCAGGCTGGAGTGCAGTGGCGCAATCTCGGCTCACTGTAATCTCCGCCTCCTGGGTTCAAGGGATTCTCCTGCCTCAGCCTCCCAAGTAGCTGGGACTACAGGCACACGCCACCACACCCAGCTAATTTTTTGTATTTTTAGTAGAGGCGGGGTTTCACCATGTTAGCCAGGATGGTCTCCATCTCCTGACCTCGTGATCCGCCCGCCTTGTCCTCCAAAGTGCTGGGATTACAGGCATGAGCCACTGGGCGCGGCCAGATAAGTTTTTAAGGTTCCTTCTTGCTTTAGCATTCTGAGAAATGTCTAATTGGTAGTAAGACAAGAGTAATAGCAACCTGTATTGTTAGTATTTAACCAAATAGGCTAAAATTTTAATCAGGTACCTTATGTATTAAATAGAAATCGGAATGTACCATAATAAATCCAAACTCTCAATTACGCCATGGTAATTCAGTCACTAAAATATGTAAAGATAGAAAATTTTTTAATTTAAAGAAGTGTGAAACATAGCCATTGATTGATCAGAATTCTGGAATCTGAATATTAAAACCTTACTTAGTGACTGGAATGGTATATGCTCCCTCCAAAAGTTTATCTTTGTTTATTGATTAAAGGTAATCCTTACTTTCTTTGTATTACTTAGGTTCTTAATTAAAGGTAATCCTTACTTTCTTTGTATTACTTAGGTTCTTAAATTTCTATGATAAACATGTATTGCTAAATAATAAAAAGTATATAAAAATTGCTTTAAAAACTTCTTTATTTCAAGATCATCTG